TGCTTTTGCACAGGGCAAGAGAACCTGTGGCCCACAAAGCCTGAAGCCTCTCTCTGTGGCCCTTTCCAGAAAACCTGCCAATCCCTGACCTAGCAGATGGGATGATTGTGTGCGGGAGAGTGTAGGCTCTGGGAGGGCAGGGCTGTGTCTGTGGCTGCCACCAGAGTGTCCCCTCCCTGTCACCAACCCATGGGGTCGTTGCAAAACTCAGAGAGAAACTGTGTTCGGTGTTGAGCACAAGGCACACAGTGCGTGCTCAGTAACCTCCAGCTGCGATTCCTCCCGTGATTAAACAAAGGCAAGGAGGACTGCCTCGACAGGCTCAGAGGGCCCAGGGTCTGGAATAGGAGCTGATCCTCGGGTTAGACCACTCAGCTCTTAAAGTGGCTGCCGGTTGAGAGGCTTGTCTCAGCTGCCGCTAGGTGCAAATTAAAAGGATTAATGGACACCGCCGTCTTTGAAAGGCTCAAGGCCCACCGAAGCCCCTTCAGCAGAGGGCTCTGCATTCTCTCTTCCCCAGCCCTCCTTGTGTGCCCTCGTGAGTGGCGGTGACAATGCTCCCGGATGTGGGCCCCAAGGCCAGCGGCCCCAGAGCTGCCCGCCCACCCGTCCGCCTGCTATTGTCTGCTCAGGCCTGGCGGTGTGGCGCTGGGCTTGTGGGGCCCTGGCGGGCAGGGGACTGTGGGAACGGATTAGAGGTCCTGGGCTTGCTTTCCTCGTCTTGCATAAACTCTTGATCAAAGACATTCCTGGGATGACAGAGCCCTGTGAGCTGCGAGGCTGGCCCAGAGTGCGGGACGCACACCCCACGCTGCAGCCCCTGCACAGGCCTGCCCTTGCTGGCCCTCGCTGGCCCTGGCTGCAGTGCTGACTTTGGGGACTAGCCTTATGGTGGGACTGGTGATAGAGCGGGTGCCAGCAGGCAACACAGCCTTCCCCACCAGATTCAGAGGCCAGGCCCCCAATGCTGGGCAGAGCGAGGCTGTGACTGCTTCCTGGGGTGCTTCAAGGAGGGTCACGCTGCATGCAGGGTAGCCGGAGGGATTGCCGGATGCATGCCACTGCCACTGGACCTGGCTTCTCTGGACTCCCATGGGCAGTGCACCACCCTCTGCACAGCCCTAGCCACTGTTATCCCACAAGCGCGGTCCGAAGTCCACGTGCCCACTCTGCCCAGCCTCCTTCCTCTGTCCCCTCAGGGCCTTTCACTCCTTGTGACAACTCTAGGTGCTGTCTGGGCTCCTGGGGAACCCCCGACCCTTCCAGCCATGGAATCAGCTCCCGGCATGCGGGTCAGGCTGGACCCATGGCTCTGCACCTCAGCCCAGCAGCTTGGGGCTGCCCTGTAGGAGCCGACACGACCTCCCTTCCATTCGGCCCCCTTCCTAGGACCCACTGTATGCCAGGGTGGGGAGACGGAGGCAGAGAGAAATCTGGGAGATTTCCGTCCTGGAGGGGCTCAGCCAGAGCAGGAAGGTGCCCAGGCATGACAATCCCAGACTCCCAGAACCACCTGCCTGCTGTGGGGTGGGGAAGCCCTCAGAGAGCCCATCCTTACAGTCAGAGCAGAGATGAAGGTTCCTGTGGACCGAGGCGGTGGGCCAAGCGCAGAACAGGAAGCTGGATGCAGTCTGGTGTGTCAGGAGCTCCTGGGCAAAGACATCGAGCTTATTGGGGTCAAGGCTGGGGAGAGATGGGGCTGAGTCCCAGGGACCTTGGACGGAGCTGAAGGGAGATAGGAAGGCTGGGGGTTGGGGGCAGAGGATGAAGAATG